GTGTCTTGAAAACTATAGTATTGGGTATTGAGACTCTGCAAATTCTCGGCATGCTTGGCATGAGGTAATCGGTTTTTATTCTTACAAAATTGTAACTATGTAAGTGTGTTTATTAAAAGAACACAAACTAAAAAAGTTAACAGGAATTAAAGTTGTGGGATGAAAAAGTTACAGGATAAAAAAATACTGTGGAAAAGTGGCAAAAAAAAGTTGTGGAAAAAAAGTAAAAAAAAAGTTTTATGAAAAGTTATTTTAAAAAGTTATGAAAAATTAGTTACAGGATTTAAAAAAAGTCATGGGATAAAAATAAAAATAAATAAAAGCAGGCCCCTGTCAGCATAAGCCTGGAGAAGTGGGTCTGGAGTCTTCACCCCCACCATGTCCCTACAACCCCTCCCCAGTCAGCCCTTTACCATTAGGGTAGCAAGACAAGACCCTTGTCTAATGGAGGGAGACAAACAGACCCTTTACCACCTTGACCAAGGCTGAGTCCTTACATTTCTGGATGATGATGTTTGTTATTTAAGAGCCAGAGGTTGGTGGAGTTGGTTTGTTTGGAGGAGGTCTGACGGCCTTCTTACTCTCACCAAAGCAACTTTTCCCTCAGGGGGGCTCCCATCTTCTTACTCAGAGAGGCAGCTGAGGCGGGACAGTGGAGTTAACTGTAGACCAGGCCAGGGCACAGGCTGCTGGGGGTGGCCCCCCTTCCCCCGTGTACATACTGTAGCTGTGTAACATTCTGTATCGTACCTAGCGGAGGTTGCAGCTGGCATATGAGGAAGAGGTTCTTATAATTATTCGCGGCTGGGAAACTTATTTATTGCTAGCATAGGAGCGAGGAAGGAGGCGGGGATGGGGTCATGGCTCCCTGGTGACGGGACTCCTGTTTTTGGTTTGTTGTTGTTTTGCTTTTGATTTTGGAATAAATGGATTTAGCCATACTGCTCGGCCTGTTATGTTCCCGTTTCCCTCACTGGGTCCTGCAGTTTTTCCCACTCAACGAGGAGCCCCAGAGTGTTTCAGCATGTCCAGCTGGGCTGTGGGGAATCTTCCAGGCCTGTTACCTGTATGCTGCCTGGTGACACCTGGTGGATTTCACGGGGACTGCCATGGCACCTACGGAGTACAGTCCGGCCCTGACAGTCAACAGGTTGAGAAGCCTGATCTAGCTGTGGCAGGGAAGACAGATACCAGTGCCCAAGGGCACTGACTTCCATCCACCCCATGTTCCCGCATGTTCAGCCAATCGTGTTTAAGGAGAAACTAACAATGAAAACGGACTCGTTGATGGAGGAAAAGTTGGAATGCAGCCTCTGGTGCTGTTTGAGCGATCCCTCTACCCCGGGTCGCTGCTGTGTTCTGGAAAGGCGCATTGTACCCTGGATGCGGCAGGTAAGAGTCCTGTCCAGGTGCTCTGCCCGCTTTAAACCAGATGGTGTATAAGAGTATTTTGTCAAAACTGTAAAGGAGGATGTGGCTATAGGGGCTGATTGTTCTCATGAGTGTTACTACTCTTCTTTCCCACAGTTAAAAGAATATTGGCAGAGGAAGAGCCCTGGCATTCCAGAAGGAGCTAACAGGAAAAAGAAAATCAATGGCAGTAGCCCTGACACAGCCACTTCTGGTGGTTACCACTCACCTGGGGATGTGAGTCTTGGCTGGCCAGGGTCCTGGGGACAGACATCTCCATGTGCACTCTCATCGTTTGCAGTCAGCAACAGGTATCTACGGGGAGGGCCGTGCATCATCTGCTACCCTGGAGGATCTGGAGGTAAGAGGCCCTGGGCCGAGGTGCAGTGACCCCCTCCAACTCCTCCTCTCTGCATGCACCTCAGAGCCAGTACCAAGAACTAGCAGTGGCCCTGGATTCAAGCTCCACAATAATCAGTCAACTCACTGAAAACATCAATTCACTGGTAAGAGTCCAGTGGGGTCCCCTGATTCCAGCCTGTGAATCCTGGACTCCAGTTTCCTCTTGGGGCCCTGAAGAAAGGGGCTAGGAGCCCCTGATGCCAAGGGCAAATGGGGAGCTGGGCACCCAGGTCTCACCTGGAGGGACCCCAGAGCACAGAACATGCAGCATGGCTCTTCTGCACTGCCCTCTTTGCTGACTCTCTCTTCTCCAGACACCCCTGCTCTAGTCCTTGCCACACATGCCCTGGGGTTGTCACCTCTCAGGAAAGCACTAGCCTGACTGGTTTTCAGGGGCCCGTATTTCTGCCCTGCCTCAGTCCCTAATTTGCTTTTTGAGTCTGGACAAGCCATCTCTCCTCCTTAGGCTCGTGTTTCTGGAGGAGGTAGAGAGTATCAAAGGTCACTGTTAGCTCAGAGATTTAAAGGCTCCTAGAATGGAAACCTCAGGACCAAGGGCTCCTGTCTGTCCTTTGCTGTCTTATATCTCTGCTATGAAGAACTGTACCTGGCCTGTACGTGCTCAGTAAATGTTTGTTGAGTGAATGCACCTTTCTCAATCGTAAGCTGGCAGAAGGGGGGTGGGCCTTTCTCAAACTCTGTCTCTAGAGGTTCAGCAGCCCCTCTCTGCAGGGCCCTTTCCCCTCTGCTTTAGGCAGGTTCACACATTGAAAGAGGAGAAGCATGAGATACATCAGGTACAGAAGCTTGGGAGGAACTTGTTCAAACTCAAAAACCAGACGGGTAAGATGGGGCTGCCATGACCTAGGAGCAGGACTGGCATCAGAGGGCTGTGAGGGTGACTTAGAATGCCCCGGGGAGGTGGGTAGATGGAAGGGCTTTGAGGCAGAGGGAAAGAGGTCTGTGCCAGGAGATGGCAAGTCTTGTCATCTCCATGAGCCTCAGTGTCCCTCTCAGTAAAGAGGGAGGAGTGCCCGTTGTCAGCCACCCACAGTGCTATCTGAAAGTGACTTGGAAGATTGGCTACCATCCGGGTGTGAGGAGTCATTAGCAGTGAGGCCAAGTTTGGGAAGCCTGAGAGGAGGAGCTGTGCACCGAAGGGAGGATTTTTTTTTTTTTTTTTTTTTTATCCAGAGGCCCTTAT